CTTTTCTGTGTTTACATCTCTATTTTCCTAGGTATTATGCCTTCCTCATTTTTGCTTTATTCTGTTGTTTTATTGGAGTAATCTTGCAGTAGCCCTCTAATTAAGGGTACCTTGGAGATAAATATAAGTAATTGTATTTCTAAAAAATGCCTTTATTCTCTCCTGACATGTGATTGCTAGTTTCACTAGATATAGAATTCTAGTTGGAATTCTCTTTCAATATTGAAGGCTTTCTATCTTCTTTGTGTTATACTTTAAAAAGCTAGTATCATATAATTTCCCAGTCTTTTGTTTTGTTTTGTTTTGTTTTTCGTTTTTTGAGATGGAGTCTCGCTCTTTCGCCCAGGCTGGAGTGCAGTGAGTGATGCAATCTTGGCTCACTGCAATCTCCACCTCCCGGTTTCAAGCGATTCTCCTGCCTCAGCCTCCTGAGTAGCTGGGACTACAGATGCGTGCCACCATGCCCAGCTAATTTTTGTATTTTTAGTAGAAACGGGGTTTCACCATGTTGGCCAGAATGGTCTCAATCTCTTGACCTTGTGATCTGCCCACCTCAGCCTTCCAAAGTGCTGGGATTACAGGCGTGAGCTACTGCGCCCAGCTGATTTTCCAGTCTTTGTACAGGACCTGGTTTTGTTTTTTTGTTTTTTCCCTCTTTGGGAGCTTTTGTGATTAGTTCATCCCTGGTATTCTGAAATTTGATGATGATGTCATTGTGTTGGACTGTTTCTTTCTAAAAATTCATGTGCTTTAGTTCTGGGTAATTTTCTTAGATTTTTCTTTGGTCATTTATTCTTCTGTGTTTTCTCATTTTGCTCTTTTTTTTTTTTTCTTTAATTCTAAAGGTCCGCAAACTGATTCAGAGGCTATGTCTGGCCTCTGTCTATCCCATTTGCTTACACATTTCTTTGGCTGCTTTCACACGGTAACAGCAGAGTTAAGTAGTTGCAACAGAGACTGTATGGCCTACAAAGCTTGAGCTATTTACTGTCTGGTTCTTTGTAGAAAAAATTTGGCAGTCCCTGTTCTATTGGATGTTGGAACTCTTGGGTTGCTTGTCTGATTTTCGCTCTGTTTTCTAAAAGATTTCCTCAGGTTTCTCTTTACCTTTTTCCTTTGAATTCTTTTTTTCTGCTATTATGATATTTAGTTTACAAGAGCTTTTTCTTGTTCTCTTTTCCTTTCTTGATAGCATTTTGTCTATGGGTGTAATAGGTTTTTTTGTTTGTTTTTCTGAAATATTAAAAAGTAGATTGCTTGTCTTCTGGTGGACTTCACTTAAGGATGCTTGGGCAAGCTGGCGTTTTCCTTAGGGATACCTCCAAATATCAGTATCTGGAGGTTGTTCTTATTTAGTTTTCTGAAGAAGAATTCTCATTTTCCCCCTACGGCAGGTAGGTGCTTATCTTACAAAGTTATAGAGGCAGATTAGATAAAGACTTTTGGGCTTTATTCAGTACAGGCTTTTTAGCCCTGTACCTGGTGTTTCTGAATCTAGAGTCAGTTGCTCCAAAGAATACATCTGTGGTCCTCTTGAATTCAGAAAGGTTATTATAGCTGCAGTATAGTGATTAAATTGTGATAGAATGAAATGAATTCAAGAGATCATTAGGAAGGGTTACAGAGGTCCAAGAAAAAGATGTTAGTAGCTTAGAGATAATGGAGATGAAGGAAAACAGATTGATTTGAGATTTAGATGGAAATTTGACTTATCTCTCTATAGCTGTATTTACTGCTTGCTAATTAGATGATAGGTCTAACAAGCAGAGACTATGTCTCCACTATTTGTATATTCTGCAGCACCTGGTGCCCAGCAAGATTTGGTGTCTATTGAATGGTACTCAGCATGTTAATGATTTAATGAGATTATTATGACTTAGATTTCTTACAATCTTCACTGTTTAATCTATCATTTAAAAATCACATGATTTGGTTGAGACATTGGCTATGATCAAAGTATTTGTTTACTGATTTTTAAAATTTGCGTATATATTTACCGTATTGACCTCCATCTGGCATAAAAGATTTATGGGTGCCATTAGAGTAGTAAGATTGAAGCTATTGTTAGATGTAGGTATTTGGTGAGTTTTACTCATATCTGCTCTGAATTTTGTGTATAGATTTCTACTTTGCTAGTTAGTGTAAAAGTTATTTTGGGACAAATAACCTCATCAACAATTATAACAGATTTTCTAGATTTATCATCATTAGATTTACGTAGTAAGAGCTATATTGTCACATTCATTATGGTATCTTGATAAAAATAAGTTCTTAATTTAAATGTAGTTTAAATTATCAATCTTTTATGGTTCCTACTTTGGCGGCTTGTTCAAGAAATCCTCTCTTGGAGGATTCAAGAAGATATTTCTTTATATATTTAACTGAGTGTTTTAAATATTTTGCTTTTAACATTCAAGTCTTTAATCCATCTGGAATTGGTGGTATGAGGTAGACATCAATAAAATTTTATTTTATTCCATCTTGAAAATCACTTGTGTGTTACACTATTACCTGATTTCTGTGGTGCTACTTCTGAAGCACATTGTAATTCCAAAGATGCATGTAACTCCATATGTCTCTGATCTTTATATTCTATTCCATTTGTCAGTCTATTTCTGCACCAAATTCCACACACTGTCTTAATTATGACAGTTTTAAGATAAAGCTTGATATCTGATTGTACAATACTTCCACAGTATCCTTCCTTTTCAGGAGTGTTTTGGCTATACTTGGCTCTTTAGTCCTCCATATGAAATTCAGAATCAGCTTTTCAAAGTCCATACACAGTCTTGTTGGGAAGTTGGGAGTTGCATTGGTAGAGAAAATTGACATCTTTACAATATCTAGTTTTCCTGCCTGTGAATATGGGATATTCTTGCATTTGTATTTATCTTCTTTAATATTTGGGGATCTTTATAGTTTTTTGCGTACAGGTTGTGGTACATTGTACTTTCTAAAGATACCCACAAAAATATCCCCCATCCCACATGGCCTTCTACATTATGACCTTGCTACTCCCCCACCAATAGGTGGAGTCTAATTTCCCTTCTCTTGAATCTGGGCAGAAGTAAAGCTGCTTATTTGTTGACTTGCTAGTTTAATTTAAAACACATTGTAATTGCATTATTTTCCCCATTTTTGTCACTTACCATACAAAAGTATAAAAGGAATATTTTACAAAGCTTCATCTTCCTCAGCTCTTCTTCCCAAATACTTAATATTTAGTAACAATACTAATTGATAATAGAGGATTCTGAAAAGTACATCACAGTTTCTACCTTGAAGGAACTTACATAGACAGGAATTCACAAAAAGTTAAATTAAGTATTTAAACAATAGTTTAAAACCTTAGTAAAAGTTAATGTAAGTCAGAATATGATTAATTGACAATTGCATTATAGAGACCAATAAATGATATAGTACCTGCTATCTGGATGCTGGATAAGGGGGTATTATCCTCATTTTTCAGATACCAGAAAGCTGAAGAGATTTAGTGTTTGTCTAAGAAGTAGTAGGAAACCAGTTTATCTGGCATAGTGTCAGTGCTCTTAGTTGGCACTTCATAAGAATCTTTAATGAGAACCCATTCCAGTGTTGTATTCTAGTGTTTTTAGTTTAATCTGGAAACATTTTGAATAATAATTCAGGTGGATAGGGATTCGAGTGCTACACTTAATACCTGTATAAGATGCTCATTAGATATTTGTTAAATAAATGGAGACCTTTTTCTCTATTGATTTTTACTCTTTTTGGTGGCTTAGTTAATACTTGTTAAGCTATATATATTCTTTCTGGTGACTTTTGATGTTGAAATAAGTGAGAAGTCATTATATTAGTATCAGTGCCTTAAGTATAGTAGTTAGGTAATGAAAGAATAGTCCAGATTTATTTTAATTAAATAGCTATGACTCTGGAGCCCTTAGCAATAAATTATATGCTGTCTAGAATGTGTTTACTCTAAGTTATTTAAATGTTTACCAGTGGACTTCTGCTCTGTGTTTGTAAAGAAATCAGATTAATTATTATGATACCAAATGTTTTCTGCTGTACACAATTTGTTCTCAAAATTACATGTTGTAAAAACACATTAAGAATCCTTAAATCAATATTTTAAAAATGCAAATATATGCATAGCCACTCTTAATCATTAAATACATAATTAGCCATTTTTCAGAATTTTCAATTAACTTAAAATAATTACTTTTTACAATTATCAGTATAGATAAGTATATATTTGAATTTTTTTTAATCTTTAGACAGAAGTTTTGGGACATTACTGAAAGAAGGAAAAAAGCCATAAGTACTTATAACATTTAGTTATAAAACCAAAGAGAACAAAAGAGAGAAGTTGTTTTTAATTTATTAAAAGTGTAGGCTGGGCGCAGTGGCTCACACCTGTAATCCCAGCACTTTGGAAAGCTGAAGCGGGCAGATCACGAGGTCAGGAGATCGAGACCATCCTGGCTAACACAGTGAAACCCCGTCTCTACTAAAAATACAAAAAATTAGCCGGATGTGGTGGTGGGCACCTGTAGTCCCAGCTACTCGGGAGGCTGAGGCAGGAGAATGGCGTGAACCCAGGAGGAGGAGCTTGCAGTGAGCCGAGATCACACCACTGTACTCCAGCCTGGGTGACAGAGCGACACTCCATCTCAAAAAAAAAAAAAAAAAAAGAAAAAGTGTAGCTATAGTTTACAGTTTACTATCTGTACACTGCAAAGCTTGTTAAGTTGATATATGTTCTTTTTTAAAAACTTATGTCAGTGATTATAGACCCCTTGATTAACTGCTGGATATTTCTGAAAATTTTCAGAATTTGGTACAATACCTGCTTTTCTGACCTGATTATTAGAAAAGCAGAAGCATTTGAACATTTGCTGTGTTCTAGATACTCTTCTAGACACTGGGCATACATCTGTGGCGGTGGCAAGTGGAGAGAGCAGAGAGAGATTTTTTTAAAGTAAACAAACATGTAATATGTTAGATGATTATAAGTGCCATGAAGAAAAGTAAAGCAGGTTAAAGGCAACAAAGAATCACAGAAGGTGTTGAGTGTTCTTTTAAATAAATGGTGTTTGTGGAAGGCTTCTGATGACATTTGAGCAGAGATCTAAAGGAAGTGAAGGCATAAACCATGGGGAATAGAATTTTCCAGGCAGAGGGACGACTCTGAGGTGAGAGGATGTGGCATAGTCAAGAAATAGTAAGGAACAGTAAGGAGGTCAGTGTGGCTAGTGTGAGCAAGGAGAGTACAGGAGATGAAGTCAAAGAGATCAGAGGGTCAGATCATGGAGAGCCTTGCAGGATATGGTAACTTAGAGTTAGTAGGCAGCTTTTGGAAGGCTCTGAGCTTCTTCCACTCTGCATAAATACTTTGAAATTCATTTATGTTGTAATGTCTGTCAGTGTTTAATTCCTTTTTATTATTGAATAGTATTCTATTGTATGGCTATACCACTATACCACTGTTTGGCTATTACTAATAAAGCTGCTATGAACATTTGGGTACAGGTATTTGTGTGGACAAAGGATTTCATTTATTGTGGGTAAATAGTTAGGAGTGGAATGGCTGGAACATATAGTAGTTGTTTTTTAGGAAACTGCCAAGTTGTTTTCCAAAATGATTGTATCGTTTTATATTCCCACCAGTTCCTCCATTGTCCTTGCAAACAGTTGATATAGTCAGCCTTTTAAATTTTCACCCTTCTAATTAAGTCTGTAATGGTATCTCATGAGTTTAACCTTCATTTGCTTAATGATTAATGATGTTTCTGTTTTCTTTTGAATTTTGAATTTTAATAAATTAAAAACAACTTCTCTTGTTCTCTTTGATTTTATAACTAAATGTTATAACTGCTTATGGCTTTTTTCCTTCTTTCATGAATTTTTTATTCCATTTTATCTCCTTGCCTTGCTAGCTAATACCTCTTTTAGTGGTTCCTTTAGGGTCTTTAGTGTACATCTTATCACAGTTTATTTGCAAGTGGTATTATTCTATTTCACATATGTTTAAGAAACTTAACAATACACCTATATTTCTCCTCTACCAGCCTATATGCTGTTGTTCTCATATATTTAACTTTTATACATCATATACTTCATAATATTTAAATAGGCATTTATTTTTTAAGTGATTTAGATATTAAAGAAAAAAATCTTATATATGTACTGGTGTCATTTCCATTTTTAGTGTGCTTAATGCCCTTATGTAGATCCATATTTCCATCTGGTGTGGTTTTCCTTTTGCTGGAAAGATTTCCTTTAACATTTCTGGGAGTGTGATTCTGCTGTGACGAATACTTTGAGTTTTTGTATATCTGAAAAGTTTTTATTTCGCCATTGTTTTTAAAAGAAATTTTGCTGTATATACATTGACTTTTTTCTTTCAGTACTTTAAAGATGTTCAGCTGTCTTCTCACTTGCATTGTTTCTGATGAGAAATCTGCTTAATTCTTATCATTGTTCCTTTGTATGTAATGTGTCTCATTTCTCTCGCTTCTTTTATGATTTTCCTTTAATCTCTGGTTTTGGGCACTTTGATTATGATAGGCTTTGGTGGCATTTTCTTCCTGTCTTGTGCTTTGAATTTATTGAGCTTCTTGGACCTCTGGACTTATCGTTTGCATCAAATATGGGCACTTTTTGGCCATTATTCATATATTTTTCTGTCCCCTCCCTTCTCTTCTCCTTCAAGGGCTCCAATTACACATATGTTAGGTTGCTTAAAGTTATGTGATAGCTCACTGATGCTCTTTTAATTCTTTTTGATTGTTTTATCTGTGTGTTTTATTTTGGATAGTGTCTATTGCCATGCCTTTATGTTTATTAGTCTTAACAGCAGTGTCTAGTCTGCCATTAATCTATTCAATGTATTCTTTATCTCACTCACATATTGTAGTTTTCCCCTCCAGAATTTTGATTTGAGTCTTTTTTATATCTTCTGTGTCTCTAATTAACTTTTTGAACACATGAAATACAATTGTAATAGCTATTTTTATATCTTTTTCTACTAATGCTTATATCTATGGCAATTCTAGGTCAATTTCAGTTCAGTGATTATTTTCTTCATTATGGGTGATGTTTTCTTGTTTCTTTGTGTCTAGTGATATTTGATTGGGTCTCTTTTACTTTGGTAGGTGCTGGATATTTTTATGTTTTATACATCTTATGTTTATATAAAACAATGAGCTTTGTTCTGGAATGTAGTTAAGTTGCTTGGAAACTGATCCTTTAGGGTCTTACTCTTATGATTCATTAGGCTTAACTATAGCGCTGCTCAGTCTGTGGCTAATTATTTCTCATCATGGGGGCAAAACCTTTTTGAGTGCACTACTCAATGCCCTGTGAATTAAGAGTTTTCCCATTTTGGCTGGTGGCAACAGGCAGTGTCTCCAGTGTTGAGTGAGTGCTGGGTACTGTTCTCTCTAACTTTTATGGTGGCATTAATGATTTTTTTCTTTTATAGCAACTCCGATCCAATATCCGAGAAATTGAGAAACTTTGTTTGAAAGTCCGAAAGGATGACCTAGTACTTCTGAAGAGAATGATAGATCCTGTTAAAGAAGAAGCATCAGCAGCAACAGCAGAATTTCTCCAACTCCATTTGGAATCTGTAGAAGAACTTAAGAAGCAATTTAATGATGAAGAAACTTTGCTACAGCCTCCTTTGACCAGATCCATGACTGTTGGTGGTAATGTATTGTGCTAAGTCTTATTCTCAGTCACTCTAAACATGGGGTTATTATGTTCATCCAGGAGCATTTCATACTACTGAAGCTGAAGCTAGTTCTCAGAGTTTGACTCAGATATATGCCTTACCTGAAATTCCTCAAGATCAAAATGCTGCAGAATCGTGGGAAACCTTAGAAGCGGTATGTTAAAAAATGTTTTCTTTTTGGTAGTTTAAAAGTAACTTCCTCTCCCTTTCTTTTAAAGGACTTAATTGAACTTAGCCAACTGGTCACTGACTTCTCTCTCCTAGTGAATGTAAGTATATAACTGTTTTGGATGCAGAATTGGGACCGCTCACTCATAATTCCTTTGCATCTAGTCTCAGCAGGAGAAGATTGACAGCATTGCAGACCATGTCAACAGTGCTGCTGTGAATGTTGAAGAGGGAACCAAAAACTTAGGGAAGGTAAGATTCTGCTCCTGCTGACAAATCAATGGGTTTCTAAATTGAATTTTTTTTTTTTTTACAGGCTGCAAAATACAAGCTGGCAGCTCTGCCTGTGGCAGGTGCACTCATCGGGGGAATGGTAGGGGGTCCTATTGGCCTCCTTGCAGGCTTCAAAGTGGCAGGAATTGCAGCTGCACTTGGTGGTGGGGTGTTGGGCTTCACAGGTGGAAAATTGATACAAAGAAAGAAACAGAAAATGATGGAGAAGCTCACTTCCAGCTGTCCAGATCTTCCCAGCCAAACTGACAAGAAATGCAGTTAAAAACCAAATTTCAGTATTATTGGTGCCAACATGTCTATCCTGAGGACCTTTGCTGCTGTTGGACACTCCGTCACCTTTTGGAACACAAGTATATCAAGATAGTGGCTACTGATGTTCAAGTGGGATTGAAGTGTGATAAATGGATATATTTTGTTGTTTGCTGGGGTGTTCATGGAGATGTTAAGAGATTGAGGCCCTGGGCTGAGGGTATATAATGTATGTCAGGTAAAGTTTGAAGACTGCCAAGGAGCAGATTTTCTCCCTGGAAATGTGAAAACTGAACCTATAACTCTGATAAGGACTTGAGATGTGTAGAAACGTTGGGTTATGGAAGACTAGTTTCTTCCATAACCCTGAATTGGAGACCTTAATGCTAAGTGTAGATTATTGAGGTTTGTTAGTGAGGAAAAGAATAAGAGTTCAGAAGCCTTTGTTATCAGATAGCGAAATCAGGGCCTAGTGAGGAGCACAGGTCGACTACATAATGGAGTCCATTGGCGAACCCTATTGCAATTTGGTCCAACTATATCTTCTGGTGAAGGAAATTAATGATGTAAGAAAATGCAAGAGGCTCAACTTCTCTTCCAAAAATCTTCTGGCTTCTGAACTCTTCCTCTGCCTCTCTTTAAATAAATAACACAGAATTTCAAGTGGTAGGAGACTTATTAAGCCAGTCACCAAGCTTGGTCTGTCAGCCTGTCTTCTAACACCTCAAAGATCTTGTGCCCTGTGCTGTCCCTCCCTTGTAATTATGAAAAGTTCTTTGGTTTCTGGGGTGAATTCTACCCATGTATAATGAGGAATTCTCTCATAACCTTTTTTGTCTTGTCTGTCATCTCTGTTCATCCCTTCCTATAACCTCTAGGTAAAAAGAAAAGAAAAAAAGAAATTTCGAGATATTTTCAACATTGTTAGAGTTTGGGCTAAAATGAGCAAGGAGAAAAAAACCACCAAGAACATTTCCTGGGGCATGTTCCAGTTTTGAGGGGTGATATATCTGCCAGATAGGGGGTATCTGACCCAGTCTTCTTTTCAGCTGGTCTCTGGGGGGAGCTGAGAACTCGCTTGCTACCTCACATCCTTTTCCCCAGACTTTTTATCTCCTATGCATCCCTTTGCTTTCTATAGCTGGTGTTTCTTCCCCAAAATGGCGTTCCCATGCTTACCTTTCTCACATTCTAGACAATGATGGACAAAGACGCATGCAAGACTCAGACCCGGGGAATGGTGTGGTGCTAATCTCAACACCTGACATTCACAGCAAGCATGGCCCAGCCCAACTGCATGTCTATCTCAAACCGCAGAAAGGCTTTAATACTGGAAAAAAAGAATTCAAGACTACAGGCAGCTCCCCTCTGTACCCCAACTCATTTAAAATAGGAGGAATCACTTTTTGCCTTACTTAACGCTTTTTTCTGAGCACAGGGATGGGCACCTGCACCCCAGAAGGTGTGAGCTGTCTCTCTGCCAGGAGCTAAGGTTCATTAGGGGATTGGATGGTTTATCACTTCTTTCTTTCTGAGTTTACTTTTAGTAACTTTTATTGATGGCTACCTTTCATGTCCCTGTCTAAAGAGACTTTCTCTTTCATACGTCTTAAATCTCATCAATGAAATCCAGTGAAACAGCACCATTTCTTAGTATCATTAAATAACTAGAAAGTATCAAGTATTGCTCTCTGCTGCTTTATATCATTAACATATTAATAATACCAAGAAGGAAATACTTTGAATAAGTGTCAGATTCTGATCCAGTATTGGACACCTGTGATATTGGACACCTGTGAGGCTGGGATAATTACTTTTGAATTACACCTCTTCTCTAGTTTCTGGACCTTGCTCTGTCACTTTAACACAGGGTGATCAAACCTGAATGAGGATCAGAACTCACCCAGGCACATACTAAAGCAAGATTCCTAAACCTCAGTTCCAGGGGTAATTCTGACATCACCCGTCCAGCATAGTCAGCTGAAATTATAAATCTAAGAAACAGTTACATCAAGATTCTGCTGTGTCATTTAATTCTGAAACTCCCAGTATTCTACCCTTCTTCATCACTGCATATTACCCCACTCTTCCATCCCAAATTGGCTATCCTTTCAGCCCACCAACTTAGCGGCAGCACTAGGGATTCATTATAAGGTAAATCTGGTTTACATAAAGACCTGAAGGAGGCCTGTATTTGAAGCTCACACTTGGTATTGGTATCTCTCATTTTTACTGAGCCAGTGTGGAATACCACTGTATGTACTCATATAAGCCCTTGACTTTTACTGCTCATCAGGATTGGAATATTACTCTAGCAGTCTTCACACATAGGCAAGTTACAGTCCTTTTAAAAAGTATCTCATTTCCCTATAATGGAACCTAATAGCCAACTTTTTCATAGAAATTGCTAGAAGAGTTTGATCAACTATAAATGATAAAGTGTTTATAAGCATAGTCAGTGTGACACAGAAACCAATCTTAAAATTGAATTTAATGTTTTATCATATCAGATTAAATATTTTCTCCATGTCTTATTTTTACTGCAACAAGTTAGAAAGTGGGAACACTTTGATTAATGTCTTAAAATTTGTGGGCCCTCATTTGGATAAAGGCAGCAATCCTAAGGACTTTTTTTTTTTTTTTAACATAATCTGAGAATTTCTCTGTAGAGCAGAGACTTTCAAACCTTTTGGCTGTAACCCACAGTAAAAAACGCATTTATATCAAACCTTAGAATATGTTTAATGAACAATACTTACCATTCTGATGCTTTTTATTGTTTCAGTTTTTAAAATATGCCAGTTGCAACCCACTAAATTGATATCTACCAATGGGTTGCAACCCTTAGCTTGAAAAAAACACCCTCACAGAGGAACTGGTATTTCTTGAATACCTTCTGTTTGCCAGGCACTTCACCAGGCATTTTACAAGTAAGGAAACTGGGCTTCAGAGAAAATAATTTGCAGAGGTTTACTCAACTACAAAGGGGTGAAGCCAGGAATGTTAACTAGGTCTGTTGAGCTACAAAAACTTTTATGTCTCTCAGACTATACAGCCTCTATACAAAATTGAGATGGGGGTTGGGGGCAGGGGCTCATGCCTGCAATCCCAGCACTTAGGGAGGCAGAGGCCAGAGGATCACTTGAGCCCAGGAGTTTGAGACCAGCCTGGGCAACATAGTGAGACTCTTGTCTGTATGAAAAAAATTAAGAATTAGCTGGGTGTGGCATAGCACACACCTGTGGTCCCAGCTACATGGGAAGCTGAAGTGGGAGGATCACTTGAACTCAGGAGCAGCCTTGGTGACAGAACAAGACCCTCTCTCAAAAAAATATTTAAAAAAAGGTGGGTCATCCATTCTCCTTTACCAAACAGGCTTTGAAATGACACATTCCATTCATTTGCATCTTTTTAAAAAACTTCTGATTCCTTACTGAGTGTCCAGCAGCCTCAAAGTTTTTAATGGTAGCTGATGCAGACATAAACAGTGCTCAATTTGGCCCTTAAACTATAAAATCAAGAAAGAGTATTTCAATCCCATCCACCTGCCTGCAAGATTTCTTAATGTTCACTAGTTATAACCATTGTTTAAACAGTGCTTTTTGTGTAATTTAAAAATAAACTTTAATGCTTTTTAAAACAAATTTATCATAATTCATAGATCAAATGATTATCCTTTAAAATGATACCCTTGGGAAATCATGTACTTACTGTAGTGATGCTAGTATTAATATTACTTAGACCAATTTTGAAACTGTTCTTTCAGAATTGCCTCCAAAGACATTTTGCAGATCATCCCAGAAAAGGGGGTATGATGGTGCTGTGTAGAACTGACCAGAGTTCCTGGAGGATTTTGAGGTTATACTGAAACTGAGTGCTGTACAGGGAGAATTGCATGAGTCCAGAAACTTCCTTCTGTGGGCTGCCTGCCTTCCTGCCCTCCCTTAAGTGCTCTAAGATTTTTGTACAGGAGTAAGAATCAAATACTGGTAACATCAATCACAAGAAGTTGAGGAAACCTGTAATATAGCTAGATAATATACAACGTTTGTCTTCCATCAGAGTGCAGAAACCAAACCATGCTTTGTGTTAACCTTAAATATGAAAGGTGTTTCTCAGGGTCCCCTTTGTCCTTCGTTGCTGCCATATGAAATCTTACAAGGAAGGATGAGGAAAAGCCTGGGGGGAGGTTCTCCTCGGAAATGAGGTGGTTTTTTTTGTTATTAAGTAGAACGTGGCTGTGGTTCACAGGTACTTAACGAATGTTAGATGATGTTCTTAAGTAATCAGAGGCCTAATAAAAGGCAGGGGAGTTTCTCTTCTAGCCTAAATTAATATTAAAAGTTCAGGGGTATTTTTTGTTTTTAAATTAATACTTTATTGTTTTTAACAGGTGGTTCTCATAATTTACATTCATTAATTTGATGCCCTTTTACAAAGAAACTTCTTAGGTATTATAAACCATCAATGTAAAGGATCCACATGGTATGTATCCACATTGCTACTCTCAAATAGAAATGGGAGATAAGAAATATATCTGTGCAATATTAAATTGAAAAAAAAAAACCCATAAAAAGTGTCAAAGGCAAATAATTTGCTCTAGATCACAAAACTAGTTAGCACAAGGCTAGGATTATAACCAGGGTCTAGGAAAAAATCCTGAAGGTGATTTAACTGAGTGTTAGGCCCTGTCAAGCCACCTGCTAAGGCTCATGGTCTTTCAGACTAGCTTCAACATTCCAAATCAGGCAATAGCTACAACGGAAAGATAATTGGACGGGGAATCCTGAGATCAGAGTCCTAGTTTGGCTTTGTCTCTTGTAGCAGGATTTTTTAAATCAGGGGCAGCTCTCTTCTCCCATCCCAGCCATGAATCTTTCAACCTTAGTGGTCACCAACTTGACTCCATTCCTTATATCAAGACTTGTCCTGTCAATTCTCCCTTAAATGTTAGTTGCATCCATTTCTAAATATATCCATGGCCATCACCCTAGTAAAAAGACTATTACCTCACACCCCGCACTTGATCTTCCCCCAACTTTAAGTGACTCAGTTCCTTATATCACTGCCACAAGAATTAACAACCATGTCCATCTTTCATTTTTCTGCTGAAAGATTTTCAGTGGTTCCCACTGAATACCAAATAAAGTTCGAATCCCTTAGATTGGCATTCACAGCCTTCTACGTTCTGGCCCCAGCTTTATCTCTTGAAACTCACTACTCACCATCTGACAATGCCACTAAAAATCCACAAGAGTGATTTTAAGGTTTTTCTATGGTGAAGGTTCAAACTGGTAATAAACCATGTTTACATTTTTCTGGTCTAAAATAATTTCTATATTACTTTATAATAGTCAGCTGGGGGTTATTTAAGCTCTTGGACGAGCCTAAAACTTGTATCCTGAAGAAAATATTTTTTTCCACCAGAAGAAATTGCTTTCAATTTCTTAACCTTCAAAACAATGTCAGTGTTGTCACCTGTGCATTTGATAGCCACAGCACAAGTATTCTTCAGGAGCATAAATCCTCCAGCCTTGAATGGACCATTGTCCAGCTCCTGTGAAAAACTTAATATTTGAGAAAGACATTCAATGGTACATGTTTTCTGTACACTTCATGAGTAGTTGAGATTTTCTTGTATTAAGGTTAATCACTAAAAAGGTGTTTACTTGGGTTTCGTTAACTAAACCCCCTAAAGATGTTTTCCATTTTATTGTTAAACACTTGGTGTTAGCAAGGGTCAGCACGAGAAAAGGCCCAATGGCAAGAATTTCTGCAAACTCTGTAAAGCTTACTGAATTCATTTGTCATTTATTACATTGCTGAGTGGTGCTTGAATAAGGAAACATGCAATAAATTTACTTATTTAACCAACATTTAACTGAAGGCCTGTGGTGTGTTAAGTG